CCAAAACCTGCAGGGCACTTGGATCGCGTGGGCTTTCATACGAGAGTCAACAACAGCCTACACGGAACAACTAAGGAAACAGACATACATCAATATGACCCTTCGCAAAGTCTGAGAAAATAACTGAGCAAAGTTATTTACTTGTTTCTGTTGCTGTTAGAGCAAGGACCTCTGTCATGATGGAAACACTGATACCTCAACAATGGAATCCTGTTTTCTCGCTAGTGCTCTAGCCCAGGCTTGGCAATAGCAAAACAGCACCTGGGTCGCTTCATCGCCCCAAATAAACAGCCAGCATTAGCTCAGCTGCTCGCTGGCAGCCTCGGATCCAGGCGGGGTCAGTGTTGCGCACTGGGGATAGTGCCTCTGCTCGGCCTTCGGAGGGAGGGTTTCAGGTAGGCTGCTGCTAAGGGTCGGGAGCGTACTGTGTGAGGGTGGGTCTTAGGCTGATGCGGATGGGGGCAGGGAAAGAAGGAACTCAGGGCTGATGCGTTGCACAACTGCAGGGGGCACCACTGCAGACCCCCTCCTAGAGATGGAAACCTCTCGTGCCCCGTACACGAAGCAGCTGAAGCCAAGGACATTCTCTTCTCTGTGGGTCACAGGGGCCAACTCAGACCCTGAGAATAAGGGCTACCATCCCACTCCTCCCTCAGACCCCGGAGCTCACCCACCTGCAACTGCAGTCTCCGAAGTCTCCACCCCAGTCTCCCTGCCTCCAGAGGACTGGTTGCGATTGGCCTGCACCGCTGTCCCGTTAACTCTTCCGCAAGTGTGAGTGGCGTAACTGTCGGGCTCTTGGCCTTGGTCCCGCCCTTCGCTCGCCTCCGAAGCCTCGCCTACTTGACGTCATACAATGCCGCAAAGCGCAGGGCTGATCTCCGTCTCCGCCCCCAGCTGCTTTCTCCGAGAGGAGGTGGCTGAGTCGGGGGCGGGCTGGGAGGGCTGTCGGTGGGCCAGTCTGCGTAGCGACGGCCCGTCCCCTGCGCACGGACGCCGGGAAGAAGGGGGTGGGGCCACGTTTGCGTCCGCGCCATCAGGCCCGAGATAGCGGCGAGGTCCGCTTTCAGTGTATGGTTTTCCCTGCCAAACGGTTCTGCTTGGTGCCATCCATGGAGGGCGTGCGCTGGGCCTTTTCCTGCGGCACTTGGCTGCCGAGCCGAGCCGAATGGCTGCTGGCAGTGCGATCGATTCAGCCCGAGGAGAAGGAGCGCATTGGCCAGTTCGTCTTTGCCCGGGACGCTAAGGCAGCCATGGTACTACAGGTCTTTTTTGGTATTTAGAGCCTAGTACATACCAAATGTTTTATGTACTTAACAGGCTGGTCGTCTGATGATAAGGAAATTAGTTGCAGAGAAATTGAATATCCCTTGGAATCATATTCGTTTGCAAAGAACTGCAAAAGGAAAACCAGTTCTTGCAAAGGACTCATCGAATCCTTACCCGAATTTCAACTTTAACATCTCTCATCAAGGAGACTATGCAGTGCTTGCTGCTGAACCTGAGCTGCAAGTTGGAATTGATATAATGAAGACTAGTTTTCCAGGTAACGTTGCATTTTTCTAGTATGGCAGTTAATGCTATTTAATTTTTTATTTCTTAATTGGCAGGTCGTGGTTCAATTCCAGAATTCTTTCATATTATGAAAAGAAAGTTTACCAACAAAGAATGGGAAACAATCAGAAGCTTTAAGGATGAGTGGACTCAGCTGGATATGTTTTATAGGAATTGGGTATAATTCTTTCTAATTTTGAAAGCAAAAGTATTCTAAGAGAAAATGTCTTTCTGTATCTTAGGCACTTAAGGAAAGCTTCATAAAAGCCATTGGTGTTGGACTAGGATTTGAATTGCAGCGGCTTGAATTTGATCTATCTCCATTAAACTTGGATATAGGCCAAGTTTATAAAGAAACACGTTTATTCCTGGATGGAGAGGAAGAAAAAGAATGGGCATTTGAGGTAAGAAATTTGTTAGAATTGTTAAAACTAAGTAATCTATATTTATTTACCTTTTATCTTTCAGGAAAGCAAAATAGATGAGCACCATTTTGTTGCAGTTGCTCTTAGGAAACCCGATGGATCTAGACATCAGGATGTAAGATTTTAGGATTTCTCTTTTTTCTAAATTAACAATAAGGTAATCTGCTTTTGTCTTTTAGGTTCCATCTCAGGATGATTCCAAACCAACCCAGAGGCAATTTACTATTCTCAACTTTAATGATTTAATGTCATCTGCCGTTCCCATGACACCTGAAGATCCTTCATTTTGGGACTGTTTTTGCTTCACAGAAGAAATTCCAATACGAAATGGTACAAAGTCATGATGATTCCCTGAGTAACAAAGGGAAATGAAAACTGTTTGTGATCTTCCGTATTCACTGAAAAATAAATGCTTGTTTAGTATCAAATTTTATTTCACGAAAGTTTTTTTAAAGAACAGAAACTTTTCCAATTAAAAAAAAAAAGCAGACTTCTGGTTCAAGATAGCTCACTGGAATACATGTTTACCTCTTTCTTTCCTAAATTGCATTGAATTGATAGGAAGGATGGCGGAATCTTAAAGTGATACATGCTAACTGTAGAAAAAAATAGAAAATGCACATAAGCAAAAGGAAACATTTAAATGCTATCTTTCAAAGATAACTACTCTTAAAACCTTGAGTATCTTTTCAGACCTTTTTCTTGGCAAATGAATCCATATTGACATATTTGATTTTTTTAAAAACATGGAAACGTACTGTTTTGTAAATTCTTTTTAACTGCACATCTACTGTTCATAAATATACCTCTGTAACATAACTTTTTGTGGTTCTAATGTACTCTGTTGTATAGCTAATACAAGTTAGGATGCTTTTGGCCAGAGGTAACAGTGTCCAAATATAATTGGCCTAAGTAACCTAGGAAATTGTTTGACATAACACAGGGTTCAGGGGTGTCATTAAAGACACACTTTTTTTGCCTTGACCTCAGTTGGTTTGTTTTGCCTTAGGCTATTCCACCTCTCGATCACAAGAGCTGCTGCTATAACTTCCAGTTTTACATCTTTGTAAAATTGTATCTCAAAGGCAGAAAAGGCCATTTCGTCTCTCATTTGTTTTATCCATGAGGAAGATTTTTAACAAAAGCCTCCAGAAGATTTCCCCTCAGTTTCCATTGACTTAGATCAGGTTACAGAGAAAGGCAATGTCTGACATTTTTGGTCTCTGTTAGAAGTAGACTCTGTTGAAAAGAAAGAAGCTAAGCTAGGTGTGAAGAATGGAATTGGAAGCCCACTGCCTTCCCATAAGAAAGGTTTACCATAATTTACTCACTTTTTTCTGTGTTAGACATTTTGATTATCTGCAGTTTATTACTACAAGCAGTGGCAGAGTGAATGTCCTTGTACATTTTGAGTTACATGCTTAATTATGTCCTTGAGAAAGTTTCTAAAAGTGGAATGATTGGTTTGACTGGTTCATAGGGCTTTAATTATACAATTTACCCCTCTAATTAGTACTATATGTATGTGACTTCCCTCCCCCTGCCAGAATACTCCTTGGTCAATTGTAGGTATTCTTTTTGGTTTAATTTTTGCCAATGTAATTAAAAAATGGTATGTCATTTTTAAAATTTGTATTTCTTTCATTACAAATAAGATTGTTATGTCAGTATTGTTATTGGCTTTTCGTATTCCTCTTAACGTGAACCGTCTGTTCATTGTTTTTACCTGTTTTCGTTTTAGCAAGTAGTACTTAATTTAAAGTGTGAACTTAATATATAAGATGCCAGGACCATCATATTGATGACAAAAATCTATTATGTGGTTGTAGTGCATGTCTTGGAGTTAAACTCTTAAGTATCAAGAAGTAAAATAATTTCATTGTTTCTGTTACTAACATTAAAAGTGTGCAAATTGTATAAAATTAGGTACTTCGATTAGTAAAAGAAAAAAATTTGAATGTTTTTTTTTTTTATTTTATTAAGCATGCCCAGTTATGCCAAGCATAGTAAATAAAGGTCAAGTAGCATTTATAATAGAGGAAGTATTGTTATCCCTAGCATGAGTGTAATGGTGATATGAAAAACTTTGTCTTGTCATTATAATAATAAAAAAATGAACATTTATTATGGAATTTCTATGAGCCTGACACTGTGTTGGATTTGT